CACCCACCACCCCTACGCACTCAAAAGAAGCCCTCGCTAGGCAGCCCGGCCCTCCGAGCCCTGGTATCGAGGGGCTCTCCGCCTCTCCCCTGCCGCGGCCGCCTCCTGCTTGCCCGGCCTCAGTCTGTTCTCAGAACATACTCCATCACCTGGTTCCCAGAACTCAGATTGCGCAGTGGTCTCGTCATCATCGGCCAGGACTCACAGTGCCCGCGGCAGAGGCCTCCCTAGACCTCCCTCCCGTCCAGCCTCACCCGCTGCCTACTCTCCTCACGCCCCTGCTCCAGGTCCCCTGGCCCCATTTCGCTCGCCACGTTTTCATAATCCTCTCAGGCTCCGGGCAAGCGGCGCCGCCCGCAATGGGACCTGATCATATAAGGAAAATACTGCGGGCTCATCCGGGGGCTGCAATGGGGACCCGAAAGCGCCCTAGCCTACTACAATCACCGCACCCCAACTGCCGCCCACCTCTCTGCCCTGCCCCCAGTACAGTACCCAAAACCGGTCCGGGTCCAGCTCGGCGGCCCAAGCCTCTGCCCAGCGGACTGCGCACCCGCCCGCCCCAGCCAATCCCGCCGCCGCCGCCGCGCCCCGCCCACAGGACGTTCGGTCCCGCCCCCAGCTGGCGGCCGCGGCCGCCCGCGCGCCAAGTTCCTCAGCCCTTGGCTCCTGCCCAGTGTTTAGGGTGTTGGCGGAGACAAAGGGGAAGAGTCATCGCCTGTCGGGGCTAGGATATGATGGGTGAGAGGTGTCAAACCAAATTCTCTCGGTTTGGAAACGGAGAAAATCTAAAAATGAGGATGTGAGGAAAGAGTCCGCTCTCAAGGCGCGTTGTGGTCTATCCGAGCCCCGTCCCCTGGGCTCCCTCGGGCTGGGGTGAGGCGGGCAGCGCTACGCGTGGGGTAGGACCATCTTACGCTGGGACCCCGCCAAGGAGCCCCAGGAAGTAGGTGAAAGGGCAGGGGCGTGGCTCTCGGGGCGCCACCCACGCTCTTGAAATCTGGGTGATTGCGAGCGGCCGCTCAGCGTCCCCCACACCACAGACCCGCGCCGCCGACGACCCAGCAGCCGCCATGGCTCTGCTCCGAGGTGAGCGCAGCCCCCTCCTCCTCTCCTCGCCCGATGGCTTACAAATCTCTTCTTGTTGCAATAGGTGTGTTTGTAGTTGCTGCTAAGCGAACGCCCTTTGGAGCTTACGGAGGCCTTCTGAAAGACTTCACTGCTACTGACTTGTCTGAATTTGCTGCCAAGGCTGCCTTGTCTGCTGGCAAAGTCTCACCTGAAACAGTTGACAGTGTGATTATGGGCAATGTCCTGCAGGTTAGTAGAGTAAAGGAAGGTGTTCACTCCTAAAAATTATTTTTCTTTTCCTTCTCTCTTCTAGAGTTCTTCAGATGCTATATATTTGGCAAGGCATGTTGGTTTGCGTGTGGGAATCCCAAAGGAGACCCCAGCTCTCACGATTAATAGGCTCTGTGGTTCTGGTTTTCAGTCCATTGTGAATGGATGTCAGGTATGGACAACATTTTTTTAAATTCTCTGAAAAGGAGTTTTTATTACTGTTTGTTTTTAAATAGGAAATTTGTGTTAAAGAAGCTGAAGTTGTTTTATGTGGAGGAACCGAAAGCATGAGCCAAGCTCCCTACTGTGTCAGAAATGTGCGTTTTGGAACCAAGCTTGGATCAGATATCAAGGTTGGAACCATAAAAATTTAAAAGAATTAGTTTAACAAGTCACTTTATTAATGTCTTTTAATAGCTGGAAGATTCTTTATGGGTATCATTAACAGATCAGCATGTCCAGCTCCCCATGGCAATGACTGCAGAGAATCTTGCTGTAAAACACAAAATAAGCAGAGAAGAATGTGACAAATATGCCCTGCAGTCACAGCAGAGATGGAAAGCTGGTGAGTGAAACTGGAAAGTATCAGTATCTATAATTCTTATGATAGTCTCTCTACTATTTTTCAGCTAATGATGCTGGCTACTTTAATGATGAAATGGCACCAATTGAAGTGAAGACAAAGAAAGGAAAACAGACAATGCAGGTAGACGAGCATGCTCGGCCCCAAACCACCCTGGAACAGTTACAGAAACTTCCTCCAGTATTCAAGAAAGATGGAACTGTTACTGCAGGGAATGCATCGGTTGGTATCACCACACAGATTAGCTTGAATTCCCTTTAGTTAATCTAGTATTTTTATTTTCAAGGGTGTAGCTGATGGTGCTGGAGCTGTTATCATAGCTAGTGAAGATGCTGTTAAGAAACATAACTTCACACCACTGGCAAGAATTGTGGGCTACTTTGTATCTGGATGTGATCCCTCTATCATGGGTATTGGTAAGTTTATAGTAAAACAAACTGGTTCTATATATTTTTATAGAAGATTTTTATTATTATATAGGTCCTGTCCCTGCTATCAGTGGGGCACTGAAGAAAGCAGGACTGAGTCTTAAGGACATGGATTTGGTAGAGGTAAGTGTTTTTTTTTTTTTTTTTTTTTTTAAATTTTTGTTAGTGCTCTAATTTTTGTTTTAAGGTGAATGAAGCTTTTGCTCCCCAGTACTTGGCTGTTGAGAGGAGTTTGGATCTTGACATAAGTAAAACCAATGTGAATGGAGGAGCCATTGCTTTGGGTCACCCACTGGGAGGATCTGGATCAAGAATTACTGCACACCTGGTTCACGAATTAAGGTATTTGCTAGAAATAGCTGCATTTCAGATTTGAGTAGATTTCAGTCACTGCTTTCTTTTTCAGGCGTCGAGGTGGAAAATATGCCGTTGGATCAGCTTGCATTGGAGGTGGCCAAGGTATTGCTGTCATCATTCAGAGCACAGCCTGAAGAGACCAGTGAGCTCACTGTGACCCATCCTTACTCTACTTGGCCAGGCCACAGTAAAACAAGTGACCTTCAGAGCAGCTGCCACAACTGGCCATGCCCTGCCATTGAAACAGTGATTAAGTTTGATCAAGCCATGGTGACACAAAAATGCATTGATCATGAATAGGAGCCCATGCTAGAAGTACATTCTCTCAGATTTGAACCAGTGAAATATGATGTATTTCTGAGCTAAAACTCAACTATAGAAGACATTAAAAGAAATCGTATTCTTGCCAAGTAACCACCACTTCTGCCTTAGATAATATGATTATAAGGAAATCAAATAAATGTTGCCTTAACTTCAGTTAATATTTTCCTGTCATTTATATTTTTAAAAATTTTAAATTGTGATAAGATACACATTACATAAACTTTACCATCTTAACCCTTTTTTAGCGTACAATTCACTGGTATTAAGTACATTCACATTTTTATACAAACATCCCCACTTTTTATCAACAGAACTTTTTCAGTCACCACACATGGAAACAATAACTCCTGATTCTCCCATCCCCCATCCCCTGACAACCACCAGTGTATTTTGTTTCTATAAATTTGATGACTCGAGGTACCTCATAAGTGAAATTATAAATATCTGTCCTTTCGTGACTGGCTTATTTTACTTTACTTTATATAATGTTCTCAAGATTCATCCACCTTATGGTGTAGCATGTGTCAGAATTTCCTTCTTTTTAAAGGCTGAATAATATTCTGCTGTGTGTATAAACCTTACTTCCTTCTTCCCAGCTTAAAGGCCATCTTTCATCCTTTATTTTCTCCCTTTAAAATGCCCCCACAACACTTCCATTGCTTTATTTGTCTGTTCTAAGACTGGATATCTAGTAGGGCAAGGCCCTATTCTTGTTAACTTCATCAAAGAGCCACTGGAAATTTTAATTAAGATTAAATTGAATTTATGGGTTATACATTTATTGGGGGGAAATTTTTTTTTTTTTTTTTGAGACAGAGTCTCGCTCTGTCCTCCAGGCTGGAGTGCAGTGGCGCGATCTCAGCTTACTGCAAGCTCCGCCTCCTGGGTTCATGCCATTCTCCTGCCTCAGCCTCCCCAGTAGCTGGGACTACAGGCGCCTGCCACTACGCCCGGCTAATTTTTTGTATTTTTAGTAGAGATGGGGTTTCACCGTGTTAGCCAGGATGGTCTCGATCTCCTGACCTCGTGATCCACCCGCCTCGGCCTCCCAAAGAAGTGCTGGGATTACAGGCGTGAGCCACTGCACCCGGCCTTTTTTTTTTTTTTTTGAGATAGCATCTTGCTCTGTCACCCAGGCAGAATTGCAGTGGCACAGTCATGGCTCACTGAATAATAGATGTTAAATAATACTAGATGTTAAATAATAGTATCATAAGTACCTACACTGTTTCCTCAACCCTTTGCTTATATGGTTTCCTTCATTTGATTAAAAAGCTGAAGTGGCACATACATCCCCCTTTCTGTCATAGAGAGGCAGATGACAAGCGGCCTACCCACGGTTTGGGATAATGGACTAGTGGCAACAGGCAAGTCCAGCTTTTATTGTTTGGGATCCTTACTGAGAAGCAGCAGGCTTCCTCTACTGTCATAAAAATATTAAAAAGTAAGAGCCCTGTATAATTTCTCATAATAAAACAATGTTTTGCAGAACATTTTGTTTTTTACATATTCTTCGTTTGTTGTA